CTTTTGCCCAACTTCTGTCTACTGTCGGACTCTACAGGCCAGCCTCTGCCTCACAGTGGACCCTCCAGACCCAGATGGTGTCTCACTGTGGCATCCTCAGGCGAAGCTCCTGCCTTTCCGCAGCCTCTACAGGCCCAGCTCCTGCCTTGCAGTGGCCTCTTTAGGCCAAGCTCATGCCCCATGGCGACTTTTCCAGGCACAGCTTTTGCCTTTTGCAGCCTGTCGAGGCCCAGAATGTCCTTAACTCGGCATCTCCAGGATGAGCTCATCCTCCCAGTGCGTCTACAGGCCCGTCTCCTGCCTCACAACAACCTCCTTTGGCCCAACTCCTGCTGAGCTGCTGGCAGCCTCTGTAGGCCACAGAATTCTTAAGGTAAAGCTTTCCAGGCCCACCTTTGGCCTCCCGGCAGGCTCAGCAATCAAACTATTCCCTCACTGCGGCCACCGAAAGCCAAGTTTCTCCCTGCCTCACGGCATCCTCCGAAAACTGAGCATTTGCCTCACGGTGGCCTCCCCAGGCCATGAATCTGCCTGCCTCCCAGGCAGCTGCTGCCTCACAATGGTCTCTTTAGGCCCAGCTCATGCTAAAAGATGGACTCTCCAGGCACAGCTCTTGCCTCCTGGCAGCCTCTGCAGGCCCAAATTCTCCAAAAGTTGGCCTCTCCTAACTCAGCTCCTGCCTCATGTCTGCCTACACAGGCCCAGACTCTTACCACACAGTAGACCCTCCAGGCCCACCACTTGCCTGATCATAGCCTCCTAAGGCCAAGCTCCTGCCTTTCGGCAGCCTCTACAGGCCAAGCTCCTGCCTCGCAATTGCCTCTGTAGGCCAAGATCATGCCGTGAAGTGGCCTTCCCTAGCCTAACTTTTGCTTTTTGACGCATACTCCAGTCCCAAAACTTCCTCCAGTCAGCCGGTCCAGGCCAAGCTCTTCCTCCCAAAGGCTTCTGCAGGCCAAAATCATCCTGAAGTCACCCTCTGCAGGCGCAGCTCCTGCCTCCAAGTGCTGTGTAGGCCAAGCTAATGCCTCACAGCACACTTTCCAGGCTGAGCATTTCCTTTTGTGCATCCTCTCCAAGCCCTGAACTTACTCCAGTTGGCCTCTCCAGACCAAGCTCTCCCTCCCAGTGGCCTCTACAGGCCAAAATTGTCCTCAGGTCAGCCTCTCCAGGGCCAACTCCTAGCTACCGGTGGCTTCTGCAGGCCAAAATCGACCTCAAGTCAGCCTCTTCACACCCAGCTCTTGCCTCTGAGTGGCCTCTCCAGGAGCAAAACTTTCTCAAGTCGGCCTCTCCAGGCCCAGCCTCCTGCTTCCCGAGGGCATGTACAGGCCCAGCCTCTGCCTCACAGCAGACTCTTCACACCCAGCTCTTCCCTGTCTGCGGCCTCTCCAGTCCAAAGCTGCTCCTGCCTTTTGGCAGCTTGTACAGGCCCAGCTCCTCCCTCACGGTGGCCTCTTTCGGCCCAACTCATGCCTCTTGCAACGTGCCCAAGTGTCAGCTCCTGCCTCACACTGGCCTGTTGAGGCCCAGCTCATGCCTCTCGTGGCCTCAACGGGCCCATCCCCTGCCTGTCGGCGGCCTCTACAGGCCCGGCCTCTACCTCACAGTGGGCTCTCCAGGCCCACCTCTTCCTCACCGTGGCCTCCTGGGGCAATGCTCCTCCCTCTCGGGAGCCTCTGTGGGCCCAGCTCCTGCCTCCCAGTGGCCTCTGCTGGCCAAGCCCGTGCCTCAGGGCAGCCTTTCCAGGCCTAGCGTTTGCTGCTTTGCATCCTCTCCAGGCCCTGGACTTCCTCCAGTCGGCCTCTCCAGGCCCAGCTCTTCCTCTCGGCGGCCTCTGCAGGCCCAGACTGTCGTCAAGTCGGCCTGTCCAGGGCCAGCTCCTGCCTCCCGGCGGCCTCTGCAGGCCCAAGTCGTCCTCAAGTTGGCCTCCCCAGGCCCAGCAACGGCCTCTCGGCGGCCTTTCCGGGTGCAAAAGTTCCTCGAGTCAGCCTCTCCAGGCCCAGCTCCTCCTGCCTCCCAGTGGCCTCTTTCGGCCCAGCCCAGCTCATGCCTCCCGGCGGCCTTCCCAGGCCCTGCTTTTGACTTTCGGTGGCCTCTGCAGGCCTCGACAAGGCCAGGCCTCCTGCCTCCCAAAGGCCTGCACAGGCCCAGCCTCTGCCTCACAGCAGACTCTCCACGCCCAGCTAGCTCTCGCCTCACTGCGGCTTCCCGAGTCCAAAGCTCCTGCCTCTCAGCCGCTTCGGCAGGCCCAGCTCCCGCCTGCCAGTGGCCTCTTCAGGCCCATGGGGCTCATTCCTCACAACGGCCTTTCCAGGCCCAGTTTTTCCCTTCCGGCGGCCTCTCCGGGCCCAGAACCTCCTCAAGTCGGCCTCTCCAGACCCACTTGCAGCCTCCGGGCGTCCTCTCTGGGCCCAGCTCTTCCTCCCGGCTGCTCTCCAGGCCCGACTCCTGCCTCTCAACAACCTTTTTGGACTCAGTGCCTACCCATCTCCTGGCGGCCTTGGTCGGCCCACAGCTTCCTCAAGCCAAGCTCCCCAGGCCCAGGTCAGGCCTCACGGTGGCCTCTCCAGGATGAGCTCCTGCCCTCCGATGGCATCTGCAGGCCCCAAATGGTCTCCGGTCGGTGGGCTCCTCCACGCCAAGCTTGGGCCTCCCGGCGACCTCTGCAGACCCAAGTTGTCCTGAAGTCGGCCTCTCCCGGTCCTGCCTCCCAGCAAGTAAGCAAGCTCTTTTGGCTCAACTCCTGCCCAGCTCCCAACCGCCTTTGTAGGCCCCGAACTTTCTCCAGCCAAGTTCTTCGGGCCTAATTCCTGCCGCCCGGTGGCCTGTACAGGCCCAGCACTGGTTGGAGAACAGCCTCTGCAGGCCCCGCGCTTGCCTCCCAGGGGCCTCTCCAGGCCCAGCTCTTGCCCCCATGGCGGCCTCCCGGGGCCAAGTCCCTGCCTGCCTCCCGGCAGCCCGCGTGCGGCCCAGCTCCTCCCTCACGGTGGCCTGTTGATGCCCAACTCATGCCTCTGGCACCCTGCCCAGAGGCGTGAGCCCTTGCCTCACACCGGCCCCTCCCATGCTGACAGAGGTCAGCCTGAGCCCCTATTCTCACACCGGCCCCTCCCAGGCTGACAGAGGTCAGCGTGAGCCCCTGCCTCAACAGGCCACCGTGAGGGAGGAGCAGGGT